GACGAACAGTCAGTTATGCATTCAGCTCAGTAAATCTACATTTAGCGCTCACCAAATCTACATGTTACAGTGAAAGGAGCGGGCAGAGGAACAGTTATGCATTCAGCTCAGTAAATCTACATTTACTGCTCACCAAATCTATATGTTACAGTGAAAGCAGCAGGCAGAGGAACAGTTATGCATTCAGCTCAGTACATCTATGTTTTGTCTCGGCTGGTGAGGGATGGTTTCTGGTGTTGTCTTTGTCCCTTACCTATGAAGATAAGCTGTTAATTTATATTGTCAGGTGAGGGAGACCACCTGGGGAGATATGTGGCCTTCTGTCTTGTAGCTTATCTGTTTAGGAACAAAAGGAAGTTTTTTGCATATTCCATGACTCAATTTCCAAGCTTAACTTTTCCTTTTCGCTTAGTGAATTTGGTCCCAAGATTTTATTTTCCTTTCACAGTATACCCCATGCCCATCAATCCCATTCCCCCTGCATCCTATAGGTAACCTCTTCTTAAGCAAATACAAATAGATAAATCCTTATTTTCTGTTTTTTTTTTTAAAACTTTATTTTACTGTTACTTTCTGCTGTCCTAATTATGGCACATTTTTACTTTCTAGGTTCTGTGATTTACAGAGTGGTCTGGCTATGTGGACAGCTTCTAAATTGTCACCACATTTTGGAGCAAGATGTATTATTTTTACAATTAATTTACATTTAACATGAATCATGATCCTAAGTGCATCAGAATGTCTTCATAACATTCGCCAAAGAAGAGAGGGCAGCACTGCTGTTCTACAGTGTGGCTCTCACCTGGTCCACAGTTACCAGAAATAGTTCTTTCGTTGCTGTGATGTCCTGGGTGGGCTTCATTCTTTAGTAATGTACTTTGTCTACAGCAACTTCCTGCAACTATGTGAACAGATCTTGAAGACACACAGTGAGGTTTGGTTTCCTTTGTCCTCTTAAGTCTTTATGGTTGTTGCTTCTATTGTTTATTGGTCCCAGTGAGAACTGCAGCTGACCTGATGTCATGATCTGTGAAGATAGTTTCTATTAAAGAAGAAGTACCAGGAAATCCCATATGCCACCGTAGACCTGCCTTTCTGGATACCATTTACTACTCCATACTCCAGCCGCCATGCACAATGGTTGTGTATGAGGCTCCTGTGATCATTAACAGGAGTAGAAGCTGGGCTCAGACACTCTGGCACTTGCATAGGTCAAGGGGTGTGTTGTGCTCTTGCAACAAATCCCACATAGACATCCATATGCATATTGTCCCACCGTCCCCTAAGCAGAAACCAGGGTTAAGTACAGAATAGTCCCGGGAACATTTTGGTTGCCCGGCCTTAGGTGAGCCTTTCTGGGGCTGGGATTTTGACACCATCTGCTCCATTGTTTCTAAACTGCTGTGTTCTGGCGCATCAATTGTTTCATCACATTATCATCACGGAAAGCTTGGTCTCCCTCAAAACATGAACCGGGTAGGCCCTGTGTTCCAGTGGGGGCTTTTGGAACATGAAGTCTGTATTATCCCCACATATGCAGAAGGAAGGCTTGGAGAAGCAATCTGACCAAGATCACATCCCTTTTTTTTTTTCGGAGATGGAGGGGGAGTCTCACTGTGTTACCCCAGCTAGTCTTGAACTCCTGGCCTCAGGGATCCACCTGCCTCAGCCCCCCAAGTAGCTGGGATTACAAGTGCTAGCCACTGAACCTGGCCAGAATCACATCATTTTTAAATGGCTGAACTAGGATTTAAACCCATGTCTGATTAAACATCCCAAGATGTTTTCCATGGTAAGTCTGTGTCAATCGTTAGTTCCCTGAAGTTTCTGTATCTACTCCCTGGTTTCTCCCACAGAGCTAGGGCCATGAGTACCTTGTTTTTGACTGGAAGGAGCTGTGGGGTGGACCGTTTCCCTGAAAGCTAGAAGAATGTTTGAAGCCTGTTCCCAAGGCAAGTTTATAAAGAGTGAAGGCAGGGCTTGTTATACTGTCTTATTTGGCTTGTCTGTGTGCAGGACCCTTGAACATCTGTGAAGAAATGACTATTCTGCATGGAGGCTTCTTGCTGGCCGAGCAGCTGTTCCACCCTAAGGCACTGGCAGAATTAACAAAGTCTGACTGGGAACGTGTTGGACGGCCCATCGTGGAGGCCTTAAGGGAGATCTCCTCGGCTGCAGCACACTCCCAGCCCTTTGCCTGGAAGAAGAAAGCCCTGATCATCATCTGGGCCAAGGTTCTGCAGCCGCACCCCGTGACCCCGTCCGACACAGAGACACGGTGGCAGGAAGACCTGTTCTTCTCGGTGGGCAACATGATCCCCACCATCAACCACACCATCCTCTTCGAGCTGCTCAAATCCCTGGAAGCTTCTGGACTCTTTATCCAGCTCCTGATGGCCCTGCCCACCACCATCTGCCATGCAGAACTAGAGCGCTTTCTGGAACATGTGACCGTTGACACTTCTGCCGAAGACGTGGCCTTCTTCCTGGACGTCTGGTGGGAGGTGATGAAGCACAAGGGTCACCCGCAGGACCCCCTGCTCTCCCAGTTTAGTGCAATGGCCCATAAGTACCTGCCTGCCTTAGATGAGTTCCCCCATCCTCCAAAGAGGCTTAGGTCAGACCCAGACGCGTGCCCCACCATGCCCCTGTTGGCCATGCTGCTCCGCGGGCTGACACAGATCCAGAGTCGGATCCTGGGCCCGGGGAGGAAGTGCTGTGCGCTGGCCAACCTGGCTGACATGCTGACTGTGTTTGCGCTGACAGAGGACGACCCCCAGGAGGTGTCTGCAACCGTGTATCTGGACAAACTGGCCACGGTGATCTCTGTGTGGAACTCGGACACCCAGAATCCCTACCACCAGCAGGCGCTGGCAGAGAAGGTGAAGGAGGCAGAACGGGATGTCAGCCTGACCTCGCTGGCCAAACTCCCCAGTGAGACCATTTTCGTGGGCTGCGAGTTCCTGCACCACCTGCTGCGGGAGTGGGGGGAGGAGTTGCAGGCCGTGCTCCGCAGCAGCCAGGGGACAAGTTACGACAGCTACCGGCTGTGCGACAGTCTGACTTCCTTCAGCCAGAACGCGACGCTCTACCTGAACCGCACCAGCCTGTCCAAGGAGGACAGGCAGGTGGTCTCTGAGCTGGCGGAGTGTGTCAGGGACTTCCTGAGGAAAACGAGCACGGTGCTGAAGAACAGGGCCTTGGAGGATATCACAGCTTCCATTGCCATGGCCGTCATCCAGCAGAAGATGGACCGCCATATGGAAGTGTGCTACATTTTTGCCTCTGAGAAGAAGTGGGCCTTCTCGGACGAGTGGGTAGCCTGCCTGGGGAGTAACAGGGCCCTCTTCCGACAGCCAGACTTGGTGTTGAGGCTGCTGGAAACAGTGATAGACGTCAGCACAGCTGACAGAGCCATCCCTGAGTCTCAGATCCGGCAGGTGATCCACCTGATCCTGGAATGTTACGCAGACCTCTCCCTGCCAGGTAAAAATAAAGTCCTTGCAGGTATCCTGCGTTCCTGGGGGCGAAAGGGCCTCTCTGAAAAGTTGCTGGCTTATGTGGAGGGTTTTCAGGAAGACCTCAATACAACTTTTAACCAGCTCACTCAGAGTGCCTCCGAACAGGGCTTGGCAAAAGCTGTGGCCTCCGTGGCCCGCCTGGTCATAGTGCACCCGGAAGTCACGGTGAAGAAAATGTGCAGCCTGGCTGTGGTCAATCTCGGCACCCACAAGTTCCTGGCCCAGATTCTCACTGCCTTCCCTGCCCTTAGGTTTGTGGAAGAGCAGGGTCCCAATTCATCTGCCACTTTCATGGTGTCATGCCTCAAAGAAACCGTCTGGATGAAGTTCTCTACACCCAAGGAAGAAAAGCAATTTTTAGAGCTCCTGAACTGCCTGATGAGTCCCGTGAAACCCCAAGGGATTCCAGTGGCTGCTCTTCTTGAGCCAGACGAGGTGCTGAAGGAATTTGTCCTGCCTTTCTTGAGGTTAGATGTTGAAGAGGTAGACCTCAGTCTGAGGATCTTCATCCAGACTCTAGAGGCAAACGCGTGCCGAGAGGAATACTGGCTCCAGACCTGCTCCCCGTTTCCACTCCTCTTCAGCTTGTGCCAGCTCTTGGACCGCTTCAGCAAATACTGGCAGCTTCCCAAGGAGAAGCGGTGCCTCTCTTTGGATAGGAAGGATCTAGCGATCCATATCCTGGAGCTCCTGTGTGAGATTGTATCAGCCAATGCTGAGACCTTCTCCCCGGATGTCTGGATCAAGTCCCTGTCCTGGCTCCACCGCAAGTTAGAACAGCTAGACTGGACTGTGGGCCTGAGGCTGAAGAGCTTCTTCGAGGGGCACTTCAAGTGTGAAGTGCCAGCCACACTTTTTGAGATCTGTAAGCTTTCAGAAGACGAGTGGACCTCCCAGGCCCACCCAGGGTACGGGGCTGGCACGGGGCTCCTGGCCTGGATGGAGTGCTGCTGCGTCTCCAGCGGCATCTCGGAGAGGATGCTGTCTCTCTTGGTGGTGGACGTGGGCAATCCTGAGGAGGTCAGACTGTTCAGCAAAGGCTTTCTGGTGGCCCTGGTGCAAGTCATGCCTTGGTGCAGCCCTCAGGAGTGGCAGCGCCTTCACCAGCTGACCAGGAGACTGCTGGAGAAGCAGCTCCTCCATGTCCCTTATAGCCTGGAATATATTCAGTTTGTTCCCCTGCTCAACCTGAAGCCCTTTGCCCAGGAGTTGCAACTCTCCGTCCTCTTCCTGAGGACTTTCCAGTTTCTCTGCAGCCATAGCTGTCGTGATTGGCTTCCTCTGGAAGGCTGGAACCACGTGGTCAAACTCCTCTGTGGCAGTCTGACCCGCCTCCTGGACTCAGTCAGGGCGATACAGGCAGCTGGCCCTTGGGTTCAAGGACCAGAGCAGGACCTGACCCAGGAAGCCCTGTTTGTTTACACCCAGGTGTTCTGCCATGCTCTGCACATCATGGCCATGCTCCACCCGGAGGTCTGTGAGCCACTCTACGTTTTAGCCTTGGAAACCCTCACCTGCTATGAGACTTTGAGCAAGACCAACCCTTCTGTCAGCTCCTTGCTCCAGAGGGCACACGAGCAGCGCTTCTTAAAGTCCATTGCTGAGGGCATCGGCCCTGAAGAACGGCGCCAAACCCTGTTGCAGAAGATGAGCAGCTTCTGACTTGGCGTGGGGAGCTGGGCCCCAACATGGCGGGTCTGCAGAAGATCAGCAGCTTCTTACCTGTGCGGGAGCGAAAAAGCTGGGCTTCAACATGGCAGGTCTGTAGGGGTCAGACCCGAGCAGCCTGGACTTTACAGTTATGTGAAACTGTCCACAAAAAGTCATGGCAATAATGGTGTAAAGAAAATAGTTTCTTGGGTATTTGTAACGTACAAACTATCATAAAAATTCTCCTCTTTCGCATCTCACTTTGTCTCTTCTAAGTCGGCCTCAGCAATAGCCCAGGATTAAATATGCTCTGAAATTGGGTTTAGTGTCTTCAAGATCAAATCCAGCCAGGAGGAACATGTTCATAACTGGACTTTTCCATCCTAGATTTTGGCAAATAAGCCCAAAGTTGAAACCATGTGAGTGGAAAAAGCATTACATGGTACGTATAACCCCCTTCAAGAGTTATTTCGTCTTTTAATGTTTTTT